CAGAATGGGGTGAATGAGAGGGGACAAAATGAGTGGCTTCTCTAGTTCCTTGTGGCCGAAAAACCTCCTAGGCCCGCATACTGCTGGGTCTGCATAGGGGCAGGAGTCTGAAGTCAGGTGTAAGTTAATATTCCACGGGAGGCAGGAAGAGCTTAGTGTGGATGTGGGGTGTAAGTAAATTGGAGCAAGGATAAGATCATGAGATTCTCCCAGACTTGGCTTGAAGAGACAGCTGGGTTTGAGGCAGCAAAGCCAGGATCTCCAAGAGAGATTCCCCTTCTAAGCTACCCAAGTAGGAGTCCCTAGTTTTTTGGGTCCCCTAAAATTGCTTACCTTTATATCATTTATGCCTCGTGCTGTGAATAAAGTTCAATCTTGTCAGACTTAGGACAACTAGGCTGATCTCGAGCAGGAAGCTGGATGTTTATTAAGTCTGATTTACCTACTCAGTCTGGACTAAAAAGGTGTGTGGATTCCCTAGTCAGTGACCCAGCATGAAGCCGGTCACTAGAGTGCCAGGCCCTGAGCCTGTCCCCATGGCCCTGTGAAGTACAAAGCGCTGCCCTACCTCTCAAGTGAGCACGCTGAGGCTCCAGGAGCTTCATCATCCCCGAGTCACCGGCCAGGTCGGGCCATCTAGGGAAACTGGAGAGTGTTAACTCCGCAGTTACAGCCTTCTGGGCCACACACTGTCCCAAAGCTGGAATTTGAGCTCTGTTCTGCCTGGCTCCAAAGCAAAAGAAGGGCAATCACCTGGGCTGACCGCCCACGACATCCTTCGCTCCGGGTCCTTTCCCGGTGGCAGGTGGAGACGGCCTTTTGGAGGGGCCTCGCTGTCCAGCTGCAAGGATAGTGGTTAGTGGACAGCTCCCAGCTGCTGGCCCCTGCAGGGTGGGCCTTGCTTTTATGCTGAGCTCATGCTCTTCTCCAGGTGACCCTGTGGCCGATGACTAAGCAAAGTGGCATCACAGTGACCTCACCATTTCCACCCCACAAGACTCCGCCAACAGGCAGTCTGCCCCTCAGAGCGCCCCATGGGCAGGAGCTTTGTGGCTGTGTCAGCTGTGCCACATCCTCCTGCCCAGCCCGGCCTCCTTCTTCTTACACAGGTGCCACATCCTCCTGCCCAGCCCGGCCTCCTTCTCCTTACGCAGGTGCCACATCCTCCTGCCCAGCCCGGCCTCCTTCTCCTTACGCAGGTGCCACATCCTCCTGCCCAGCCCGGCCTCCTTCTCCTTACGCAGGTGCCACATCCTCCTGCCCAGCCCGGCCTCCTTCTCCTTACGCAGGTGCCACATCCTCCTGCCCAGCCCGGCCTCCTTCTCCCTACGCAGGTGCCACATCCTCCTGCCCAGCCCGGCCTCCTTCTCCTTACGCAGGTGCCACATCCTCCTGCCCAGCCCGGCCTCCTTCTCCTTACGCAGGTGCCACATCCTCCTGCCCAGCCCGGCCTCCTTCTCCTTACGCAGGTGCCACATCCTCCTGCCCAGCCCGGCCTCCTTCTCCTTACGCAGGTGCCACATCCTCCTGCCCAGCCCGGCCTCCTTCTCCTTACGCAGGTGCCACATCCTCCTGCCCAGCCCGGCCTCCTTCTCCTTACACAGGTGCCACATCCTCCTGCCCAGCCCGGCCTCCTTTTCCTTACACAGGTGCCACATCCTCCTGCTCAGCCCGGCCTCCGCCCTTCTCCTTACGCAGATGCCACATCCTCCTGCCCGGCCCGGCCTCCTTCTCCTTACCAGGTGCCACATCCTCCGCCCAGCCTGGCCTCCGCCCTTCTCCTTACCAGGTGCCACATCCTCCTGCTCAGCCTGGCCTCCGCCCTTCTCCTTACAAGGTGCCACATCCTCCTGCTCAGCCTGGCCTCCGCCGTTCTCCTTACCAGGTGCCACATCCTCCTGCCCAGCCTGGCCTCCGCCCTTCTCCTTACGAGGTGCCACATCCTCCTGCCCAGCCTGGCCTCCGCCCTTCTCCTTACGAGGTGCCACATCCTCCTGCCCAGCCTGGCCTCCGCCCTTCTCCTTACCAGGTGCCACATCCTCCTGCTCAGCCTGGCCTCCGCCCTTCTCCTTACCAGGTGCCACATCCTCCTGCCCGGCCCGGCCTCCTTCTCCTTACGCAGGTGCCACATCCTCCTGCCCGGCCTCCTTCTCCTTACCAGGTGCCACATCCTCCTGCCCAGCCCGGCCTCCTTCTCCTTACCAGGTGCCACATCCTCCTGCCCAGCCCGGCCTCCTTCTCCTTACGCAGGTGCCACATCCTCCTGCCCGGCCCGGCCTCCTTCTCCTTACACAGATGCCACATCCTCCTGCCCGGCCCGGCCTCCTTCTCCTTACCAGGTGCCACATCCTTCTGCCCGGCCCGGCCTCCTTCTCCTTACCGGGTGCCACATCCTCCTGCCCGGCCTCCTTCTCCTTACCAGGTGCCACATCCTCCTGCCCGGCCCGGCCTCCTTCTCCTTATGCAGGTGCCACATCCTCCTGCCCGGCCTCCTTCTCCTTACCAGGTACCACATCCTCCTGCCCAGCCCGGCCTCCTTCTCCTTACCAGGTGCCACATCCTCCTGCCCAGCCCGGCCTCCTTCTCCTTACGCAGGTGCCACATCCTCCTGCCCGGCCTGGCCTCCTTCTCCTTACACAGATGCCACTTCCTCCTGCCCGGCCCGGCCTCCTTCTCCTTACAAGGTGCCACATCCTCCTGCCCAGCCCGGCCTCCTTCTCCTTACCAGGTGCCACATCCTCCTGCCCGGCCCAGCCTCCTTCTTCTTACCAGGTGCCACATCCTCCTGCCCGGCCCGGCCTCGTTCTCCTTACACAGGTGCCACATCCTCCTGCCCGGCCCGGCCTCCTTCTCCTTACCAGGTGCCACATCCTCCTGCCCAGCCCGGCCTCCTCTATAGCCTTCACATTCCTTCCACCAACTCAGCATTTGCTTCTGGGAGGACCCGACCCGAGACACTCACGTAAAAGAGGATGCCCACGTACAGATGTGGCAGCAGGCCCTCCGAGCTGGGATTCAGACCCAGGTCAGCACGACTCCAAAATCTTTCCTCCTCTGTCCAGGGATCTAAACTCATTCCATTCACCCAGCCTTAAGGAGAAGAAAACCGAGGCCAGGAAGTCAGCAAGAACATGAAGTCGGTGACCCAGCATCCAGGTCCCCGGATTTGCCACCTGTGTCCTTTTGTGGGGCTTCCCTTTGTAAAGCTTGAAAGAATAAGAGGATCTTAACATAATTTTAAAACTGGAAGAGACCCTGGTGACCATGTCATCCGAAGCCCTCATTCTACCGTGGAGGAGGTGTGGGCCCAGAGAGAAGGGAGGTCCTTGTTGGCGCAGCCGGTGAGCGGCAGGGTGTGTCCCGGAGCCCGGGTTTCCAGCGCCCTCTCTGTCTTGCTGCCGAGCGTCCACGTCTGTTCGGTTGTCTTTGCACACTCCTGGCTCCCAGTTAGACCGCTGCTCCCAGGCGGAACGTCTGCCACAGGGGACACGTACATGCGGCCACCATGGGGACTGAATGAGGGTGGGCCCACAAAGCTCTCCAACGCGGGGTTCTGACAGAAAGCCCAACCCGGGCCGAAAGCCATCTTTTAAAATGAAGTTTACTGGGTTTCTTTTTTCATTATAAAGTAATGCACACTGTCCACAGAGATATGAAAATATTTAAAAGTAGAGAGAAGAAAAACATCATCAATGTTTCACCACCCAGGAACAACCCTATT